GCAAACTGAAGTAACAGAATTTTGTTCATTTTTCTACGGGACATTTTAAATGACCTATTTCTTTAAAGTTTTGTCTGTATTACAGGGCCTTAATGTCTAGTTTCACAACTATATTAACCAAGCCTGAAGCAGGCTACAGTTAGGCAATATTTTCCAATATAAAGACCTCTGATTAAATTCTTACTGTGAATCTTCGGAATTTGGCATGAAACAGAACAAGCATGATTGCACCTGTTCTTCCCTATTGTAAACCATCTTCGGTGTCAACATATACAATAAGTTTTGTGGTATTTCCACCTGGTTTTCTATTTTCAAAGTACCCTTGTATGACACAGGTATAAAAATATTTTGATTCTAATCTGCCATTTTCCTTACTCTCACACTTTTTTGGACGGCTTATAATTTTCGATATGGTACAAAGCTCACTAACTGGTTCTTTGCTAGAGGCCTGCTACTGATACTGATGGTCGCTAAATGCTAGGTACGCCGCCAGTATTGCTCTTACTTCAATACCGACATCGCAGGATAAAGGCAGTCACATTTAGGCGCGCAAGCGCAATTCTTGATTAATGAGCCAAGGCAGACTTCTCAATCCGAGTTTTGAGTTTTCCTTACTTTTCCCCCAAATGCTCTTTTCCTCGGATTTCACATCGATAGCACTTATTCGAGTTTTCACGAGTAACCTGACGCAGGCGGAACCGACGAAGACTAGCCGGCAAGAATCCTACAGTCGCAGCCATCTGCGCAGCGTCCGCCGGGGACGCTCCGCGCGGAAGACCGCCTGTGACTCGACACACTCTCCAGTGACGCGGCCGTCGCCGCACCTGCGCGGCGGGGCGGGAAGGAGACTCCCAGCGCCGGGGGGAAGGGAGTCTACGACTCGGGAGGGAGGTGGGGGAGCAGGGAGGGAGAGAGGGAACAAGGGAGAAGGAGAGAGGCGGACAGGCGGAGGGGCGGAGGGGCAGAGGGGCGGAGGGGCGGTCCTTCCGGAGGTTCTTAGGTCCTTCACTTCCTGTTTGCCGGCACTTCAAAATCCGGGTCAAAGGGTGTCGCTTCGGTCTCTTCTCCCCGGCTGATCCCAGCACTCTCCGTGACAGCGCCTCCTGACTCAGCCCAGGACCGGCTTCTTCTCACGACCTGCTGGAGACTGGACGCCCACACCTGACCCGGAACTCGGAGGCGTGCTTCCTCCACCCGCCGGCTAGCAGCCCCGGGCCCTGAGCTCCCGCCGACGCCGCTGGGGGGCCCGACAGGCCCCTCGGCGCTGATGCTGAGTGGGATCGAGGGCCCGGGGCGGCGGCGGAGTACGGGCCTCTGGCGCCTTAGGCCAGCCGCAGGTGTCGGTTCTTAGGCTCTCCAGGCTCGCTAGCTCCCGCCCCGGCTTGGATGGGTCTCCCTGCGCCATAAATGTGGCTGCTGAGGCGGCGGTGGCCGTGGCCCGTCGCGCTGCTGCTGCGGCGCTCCAAGTTCATCTCCGCCCCGGGGCTCTCCTGCCCCACCTCGGGGCTGCCGCCACCCGCTCCTTATCCCCTGGCCCTGGCCTTGCAGCGTGGCGACAATGGACAAGATCCTGGAGGGCCTTGTGAGTTCCTCGCATCCCCTGCCCCTCAAGCGGGTGATTGTGCGGAAGGTGGTGGAATCGGCGGAGCACTGGCTAGACGAGGCGCAGTGCGAGGCCATGTTTGACCTGACGACCCGGCTCATCCTGGAGGGCCAGGACCCTTTCCAGCGGCAGGTGGGGCACCAGGTGCTGGAGGCCTACGCACGATACCACCGGCCAGAGTTCGAGTCCTTCTTCAACAAGACCTTCGTGTTGGGCCTCCTTCATCAGGGCTACCACTCTCTGGACAGGAAGGATGTAGCCATCCTGGACTACATTCACAACGGCCTGAAGCTGATTATGAGCTGTCCGTCGGTGCTGGATCTCTTTAGCCTCCTGCAGGTAGAGGTGTTACGGATGGTGTGTGAGAGGCCGGAGCCGCAGCTCTGTGCCCGACTGAGCGACCTTCTGACCGACTTTGTGCAATGCATCCCCAAGGGGAAATTGTCCATCACGTTCTGTCAACAGCTGGTTCGAACGATAGGCCATTTCCAGTGCGTGTCCACCCAGGAAAGAGAGCTGCGGGAATATGTCTCCCAGGTGACAAAAGTGAGTAACTTGCTGCAGAACATCTGGAAGGCCGAGCCTGCCACACTACTGCCTTCCCTGCAAGAAGTTTTTGCAAGCATCTCTTCCACAGGTAAGGGTCATTATCTTTCAGAATATCTCATAATGTTCCCTTTTCTTTTTAATTGAAAAAACAGATGCATCATTTGAACCTTCTGTAGCATTGGCAAGCCTTGTGCAGCATATTCCTCTTCAGATGATTACAGTTCTCATCAGGAGCCTTACTACGGATCCAAATGTAAAAGATGCAAGTATGACCCAAGCCCTTTGCAGGTACTTCTTCATGACACTATTAATGGTAATTGATAATGATTGTTTCATTTTCCTTCAATTTCAGAATGATTGACTGGCTATCCTGGCCATTGGCTCAGCATGTGGATACATGGGTAATTGCACTCCTGAAAGGACTGGCAGCTGTCCAGAAGTTTACTATTTTGATAGATGTTACTTTGCTGAAAATAGAACTGGTAAGTGGGAGTATGGAAATCTATTAGAATATTTCTTAAGAAGGTGTCTTGTCTTATTTTGAAGGTTTTTAATCGACTTTGGTTTCCTCTTGTGAGACCTGGTGCTCTTGCAGTTCTTTCTCACATGCTGCTTAGCTTTCAGCATTCTCCAGAGGCGTTCCATTTGGTAAGTTATGACATAAACGTTCTACTTTGAAAATTCAGCATTGTTTATCCTTTTTTCTTTTCAGATTGTTCCTCATGTGGTTAATTTGGTTCATTCTTTCAAAAATGATGGTCTGCCTTCAAGTACAGCCTTCTTAGTACAATTAACAGAATTGATACACTGTATGATGTATCATTATTCTGGATTTCCAGATCTCTATGAACCTATTCTGGAGGCAATAAAGGTATGATGATAGTTGTACCAATATTTGTGGAGTCTAAAAAGCACTTTTTTTTTTTTTTGGACAGTCTTGCTCTGTTGCCCAGGCTGAAGTGCAATGGCATGATCACGGCTCACTGCAGCCTCTACATCTTGAGCTCAAGTGACCCTCCTGCCTCAGCCTCCCAAGTAGCTGGGACTCCAGGTGCACACCACCACGCCAGGCTAACTTTTTATTTTAAACTGTTTTTCTTCTTTATGACCTATAGGATTTTCCTAAGCCCAGTGAAGAGAAGATTAAGTTAATTCTCAATCAAAGTGCCTGGACTTCTCAATCCAATTCTTTGGCGTCTTGCTTGTCTAGACTTTCTGGAAAATCTGAAACTGGGAAAACTGGTCTTATTAACCTAGGAAATACATGTTATATGAACAGTGTTATACAAGCCTTGTTTATGGCCACAGAGTAAGTTTAAACTTGAATCTTTTCATTTTAACACATATATATAAATCATTATATTCTCTTTCAGTTTCAGGAGACAAGTATTATCTTTAAATCTAAATGGGTGCAATTCATTAATGAAAAAATTACAGCATCTTTTTGCCTTTCTGGCCCATACACAGGTGAGTGTGTATGTGTATATAGTACGTTTATGCTTCCTTATATTTTCTCAATTGCTCTCAAAAGAGGGAAGCATACGCACCTCGGATATTCTTTGAGGCTTCCAGACCTCCATGGTTTACTCCCAGATCACAGCAAGACTGTTCTGAATACCTCAGATTTCTCCTTGACAGGTAAAAAGTATTCTTAAAATTGTGATTTGAGTAAGTAGCTATATAATGATATCCTCTGCTGCAGGCTCCATGAAGAAGAAAAGATCTTGAAAGTTCAGGCCTCACACAAGCCTTCTGAAATTCTGGAATGCAGTGAAACTTCTTTACAGGAAGTAGCTAGTAAAGCAGCAGTACTAACAGAGACCCCTCGTACAAGTGACGGTGAGAAGACTTTAATAGAAAAAATGTTTGGAGGAAAACTACGAACTCACATACGTTGTTTGAACTGCAGGAGTACCTCACAAAAAGTGGAAGCCTTTACAGATCTTTCGCTTGCCTTTTGTCCTTCCTCTTCTTTGGAAAACATGTCTGTCCAAGATCCAGCATCATCACCCAGTATACAAGATGGTGGTCTAATGCAAGCCTCTGTACCCGGTCCTTCAGAAGAACCAGTAGTTTATAATCCAACAACAGCTGCCTTCATCTGTGACTCACTTGTGAATGAAAAAACCATAGGCAGTCCTCCTAATGAGTTTTACTGTTCTGAAAACACTTCTGTCCCTAACGAATCTAACAAGATTCTTGTTAATAAAGATGTACCTCAGAAACCAGGAGGTGAAACCACACCTTCAGTAACTGACTTACTAAATTATTTTTTGGCTCCAGAGATTCTTACTGGTGATAACCAATATTATTGTGAAAACTGTGCCTCTCTGCAAAATGCTGAGAAAACTATGCAAATCACGGAGGAACCTGAATACCTTATTCTTACTCTCCTGAGATTTTCATATGATCAGAAGTATCATGTGAGAAGGAAAATTTTAGACAATGTATCACTGCCACTGGTTTTGGAGTTGCCAGTTAAAAGAATTACTTCTTTCTCTTCATTGTCAGAAAGTTGGTCTGTAGATGTTGACTTCACTGATCTTAGTGAGAACCTTGCTAAAAAATTAAAGCCTTCAGGGACTGATGAAGCTTCCTGCACAAAATTGGTGCCCTATCTATTAAGTTCCGTTGTGGTTCACTCTGGTATATCCTCTGAAAGTGGGCATTACTATTCTTATGCCAGGAATATCACAAGTACAGACTCTTCATATCAGATGTACCACCAGTCTGAGGCTCTGGCATTAGCATCCTCCCAGAGTCATTTACTAGGGAGAGATAGTCCCAGTGCAGTTTTTGAACAGGATTTGGAAAATAAGGAAATGTCAAAAGAATGGTTTTTATTTAATGACAGTAGAGTGACATTTACTTCATTTCAGTCAGTCCAGAAAATTACGAGCAGGTTTCCAAAGGACACAGCTTATGTGCTTTTGTATAAAAAACAGCATAGTACTAATGGTTTAAGTGGTAATAACCCAACCAGTGGACTCTGGATAAATGGAGACCCACCTCTACAGAAAGAACTTATGGATGCTATAACAAAAGACAATAAACTATATTTACAGGTAAGTTGGAAATACAAGCTTTATTTGTTGAATTTAATTTCATAAAAGTTATTTTTAATTTTAGGAACAAGAGTTGAATGCTCGAGCCCGGGCCCTCCAAGCTGCATCTGCTTCATGTTCATTTCGGCCCAATGGATTTGATGACAACGACCCACCAGGAAGCTGTGGACCAACTGGTGGAGGGGGTGGAGGAGGATTTAATACAGTTGGCAGACTCGTATTTTGATCCTGAGAGAGTCCAAAATGCACTGGTCACGAAACGTCTAATACTATGACTGTTAAAATGTCAGACTATAACAAATATCTATCTTTTATTTTTCATTAGACCCTTATACTTCAAGAGAACACACTCAGTGCTTGTTTTTATTTTCTTGACACATTTATTAACAAAATGCATCATGGAAAAAAAAATCTACCTCTTAAAATTCCATTTGCTTTTATGGTTAGACATGCTTGACCAAAAATGTTCAGAAGAAAATATGTACCTGGTCCCTAATTAAGCTGCGTTAAATTTGGTAGAAGCATTTAAATGGTCTATCTTCAGTTTTACTGAACAAAAAATGTAATTTATTTAGCATTCTTTATAAAAGAATTGATGCTAGAGGTAAAAAAAAATACTTGTTTTTAAAAAATCCTTTACGTCTTGTGTAATTACCCCATTATTAAATTCAAGTCCTTGAAAATCAACTAGAGATTATAAAGTCTCTAAAGAAGGCAATAACAAAATTTATCAAGATATAGTACTTTTCAGTTTTTGTTTAGTGTCTTCAGCATCACTGTGTCTGTATTTCAAGTACAAATGTTTTTAAAAAGGATTCTTTATACATATGTGCTGAATTGATTTTAAGAAAGTTGCATGATCCTGTAGGAGCAACATTTTTACCTAAAAAATGCTAACTTTATAGTATTTCTAATTGTTCAAGGATTTTAAAATTCTATTTCAGGGAGTATATCTTCTGTGGTTTTGAAGGAGGTGAGTTCTGTATGTGCCTTGCAGTACTGTAATTCAAAAATAGGAATCTTTGGCTGCAAAATTTTAATGAAATGTTAGGAAGTAATTTTCGTGCTAACATTAAAATTATAACTTTTTGAAAGGTAATAGATTTTCCAGAAGTAAAATCTGATGGTTCTAAATCAATCAATGTGATAGTTCATTTTTAACTCTTAGAAGAATTCAGAGGAAATTAACCCAGCTAAGTAAAAAATCTGTCTTGATTTTGTTACTTATTCCTCAGAATATTAAACATTGATCACATATTTTTAGAGTTTTACATTTGGGTTTTTTGTTTGTTTGTTTCAGTCATATGTTTGGCACTGTTGTTTCTATTTTCGTAGTTTTAGATAAAATGTTAAAATGCCAAACCCTACCTTCCTACACTTTTTCTTTTGCCAGGAAACTGGAAACATGTCAGTTCTCCTGGTTCTTGATTATACAGTACTCAAGAGTTATCCCAGTTATCCCCCTTCCTAAAGGTTTTAACTTATCCACAGTTGTGCATTGTTCTGAAGATTGGTCTCATATTTATTTTGAAAACACTTTAAGGAAACAATGTTCTTCGATGATTTGGGGTTTATCTTTTTCCCAAGCTTTTATGACAGTGGTTAAAAAACAGAAATCCTCATGTTTATTCCATTACCTCCCATTCCTAACCTGTTTCCAATCACCAGGAAGATTAGGAAGGCAGATTAGATTAAAAACTGAAAATTCTTTGCAGATTTAATGAAGGTTCTCCTCCTTATAAATGAATGAACCAGTTATCATGCTTTTCTGTGGTTTTCCTATCCCAATAGTGAATTTCTGAGCTATCCTGTGTGTTCAGTTATCCACTTACTTGATAGCAACTTACGACCAGATTATATCAGTCTTGGCATTTATTGAAATTGGTAAAGTGATTTAATACTTGATAGATTGATATTGGGCTAAGATGCTTCTAGGAACTTTCATAAAAGCAATTATACTTGTGCAGCTTTATCTATGAATATCAGGTCTCTCAAGGATTTTATGTATCAAGATAATATGTATTGACTTTTTTAAATGATAAAATGAATTCTAGTTAGAGTCTTTCCTTGGTATCTGCAGTGGATTGGTTCCAGAACACCATCCCCCAATATTAAAATCCACAGATACTCAAGTCCCTTATTTATATAAAATAGCACAGTATTTGCATATAACCTGTGCACATCCTCCCATATACTTTAATCTCCAGATGATTAGATATGATTGCATAGCACTTACGTTGTGCTATGTAGTTGTTATATTGTTTTTTCATTTGTACTATTTTTTATGATATTTATTGGTTTTTTAAATTTTCTATCCAAAGTTGTTTGAATCTAAGGATACAGAGCCTGAGGATATGGAAAGCTGACTAAATATAGTAACACTGAAGAGTATTCAAATGATAACTCATACCAGTACCAAAAACTTGAAGACTTCCTTTTAACATTAAAAATACAGTAACTTTTTACGTGATTTGTTGAATTCAACATATTTGGAACCAGAATAATCAGAAACTTCATTCAAAACCTATGCATCTGAACTTTTTTAGTAAGGTAATACTCAGGACTGTTCTGATTCTAACAGATCCCTGTTAATTACAGATTTATTTGTCATATTAGGTCTTTTCTTTCTCCCATATTCCTAACCCGTGTACTAGCTCCAACTGTTGTGAGGTTTGACTCTGAAGACTGAGTAGAGTACTATTGTTGTTTTTCTTTCCTTAGTCAGAGTAATCAGTTTAAATGAAGTTGCTCATTGCTGCTAAGAAGCATTAGGCTTCACTGCTAGCAAAAATGAAAAACTACAAATCTGAGTCTTTCTTTCAAAGATGTTTATTGACATAATTAAAGTAAAAAATTGTTTAGAGATATGCAAAGAAGGAAATATATATGATGTCACACAAGCTCCAGTAAGCTATCCACTAAGCAGGTGCCTGTGCAACTCTGATTTATGGCATTAACATATCAAATTGAAGGAAGGATTCTAGCTCATTTTCCATTCAAGCATCTTCCCACTGCCTCTCTTCCAGCTAAATAATCAGAGAAGCAGGGCAGTATATCCCTGGAGATCCCTGACTTTTATCTCCATACCTTAAATTGTTGGTAGATCCTTTGGATGTAGAGATAAAAATTCATTATGATGCTAGAGGCATTGGGGGGTCCATGCGAAAGGTTCAAACAGCCTATTACATTAATGCACATGTGGAAAGAACAAAAATTTTCAAGCTAAGTCTTAAGTTCAAATCTATAATTTTTTTCTCTTCAGTTCTGTTCTTTGTATGATAATCCTTAAAAAAGTAGTTGTCTTCTTTTCACATACACCTCTTTAAAGCTATCATCTTATAATAAGTGGAATTGGATGCTTATTGTGTGCCCAGCACAGTTTAGGAAAAAAATAATTGGCACTGTTTGTCCAGTTACTGGAGATCTTCATTTTGATGCTTTGTACTTTGTTCCAGGTCTTTAATTCTCAGTCCATCTTTTCCTATGATTGTGTACTTCACATGATACATTCCATATAAAGAGCTCTTTTAAAATGACTATTTCAAAAATACTGTACATTTATATATAGTATTTTTTCTCATAAAAATGTGATAGTTTATATATCCTTTCATCATACGTTTTTTCTAATGAGTTTAGATTTCTGAAACTAAATATTCCTGAAGTAGAGAAGAGTAAG